ACACTCAATACACACCCTGACATAGGCAACCACACCGCTCACCTCTCACAAAGGCACCTTCAGTACTTACACAGACACTCACACCCACAAGCCCTCAGACAGGCACCCTCTCCCCTCACTCCTAACATGGGCACCCTCACCTCTCACCCAGGTACCCTTGTTACTGGTGGAGGGTGTCCAGGTTCTTGGCATCTTGAACAAATAATTGGACAAAATGCACAAAGAAAAGAATGAAGCAACAAAAGCAGAGATGTATTGAAAATGAAAGTACACTCCACTGTATGGGAGCAGGCCGGAGCATAGGGGCTCAAGAGCCCGGTTACAGAATTTTCTGGGGTTTAAATACCCTCTAGAGGTTTCCATTGGTTACTTGGTATATGCCCTATGTAAATGAAGAGGACGAAGTAAAGTTACAAAGTGATTTACTCCATGTACGCCCTGCATAAATGGAGAGGATATTTCCTACCATAGCTGCAGTTTCCATTTGATTTACTTCTAGGAAGTCCTTAGGTTCCCTGCCTCCAGACCCGATTTTCTTGCCTCACCCTTACCCCTCACCCCTCACACAAACACCCTCAGCCCTCCCAAAGCCACCCTCAGCCTCACACAGCCGCCCTCACCCTCAGCCTCACACAGGCACCCTCAGCTCTCACACAGGCACCCTCAGCCCTCACACAGCCGCCCTCACCCTCAGCCTCACACAGGCACCCTCAGCCTCACACAGGCACCCTCAGCTCTCACACAGGCACCCTCAGCCCTCAGCCCTCACACAGCCGCCCTCACCCTCACCCTCACACAGGCACCCTCAGCCTCACACAGGCACTCTCACCCTCAGCCTTCACATTTCCCTCACCTCCAAGTCCCGCCTTTCGCGCATCGCCTGCTGCTCTCCCACTCAGCGCCACCTCAGTCCCACAAAGGCCGGGCTGGGATCCTGTGGCCTCCGTGCTGACCAACGTCAACTACAATTCCCAGCAGGCACCGCGCCTGGGTACACTTGAGCTTCCGGAGGACGCCGGGAATTGTAGTCCTGGCGGGCGTGGGCCCTTGAGGTGTGCTGGGAGCTGTGGTCCGGGTCGGCGGGCGCGCAAGTTGGCTAGTCTCTGCGGCCACCTCCGGAAGGGTCCGCCGGCTGTGCTGGTGAGGTGGGTTTCGGGGGTGTTCTCCGTCCTGATCCAGGCTGGAGAGGGGCACAGCAGGTCCAGAAGCCGCGAACCTCTGGGGCGGCCAGAGCGAGATGCGGGGTACCGCCCAGCGGGTAGAGAGTGAGAGGCTGACTAGGGGACGTGAGTAGACGGACTGCGAGTGCCGGACACACGCGCAGAGGATGTGACGGACTGACGGACCAGGCGTGGACGGACCGTGTGTGCACGGACTGACGGACCCGGTGTGGACAGACTCACGGACCGAATGTGGTGCGGAATGACACACTGAGTGCCGGACGGACCGACGGAGAATGTGTCGGACTGACGGAGTGTGTGTCGGATGGACTGATTGACCGGGTGTGGGGCGGACGAAGTGTGGAGCGGGCGGACAGATAACAGATAAAATGTAGGACCAGTGGCCTGGGAGGGTGTGGGGCGGACCCGTTTATGTGTCTGATAGGCGGTTCTGTGTCTGACACCTCTTGGGTGTGTGTATCTGACGGGTTGGAGTGTGTGATTCTGATAGGTTGAGTGTAACACTAACCATGGAGTGTGTGACTGACAGAGATGGTTGCCGTTTGAGACTTCCTACGTGGGTTGTGAGATACTGTGAGAGGGTGAGCGTGTGACGGTGGGATTTCAAGTGTGACTGATTTTCTTTGTGTGTCCTTGAGATGGTGACTAAGATTATGAATGACTGTGATCAGAATAATACTGTGTGATGGAAATGCTGCGAGGGCCTGTGTTTATTTTTGAGACGGAGTCTTGCTCTGTTGCCCAGGCTGGAGTGCAGTGGCGCAATCTCGGCTCACTGCAACCTCCATCTCCCGGGTTCAAGCGATTATCCTGCGTCAGCCTCCCGAGTAGCTGGGATTACAGGCACCGGCCACCACACTTGGCTAATTTTTGTATTTTTGGTAGAGACGGGCTTTCACCATGTTGGTTAGGCTGGCCCGGAACTCCTGACCTCAGGTGATCCACCTGCCTAGGCCTCCCAAAGTGCTGGGATTATAGGCATGAGCCACCATGCCTGGCCAGGCCTGTGTTTATTTGACTGATTATAGGTGACATTGAGATATTTCCTGTGTCTGGGTATTTTGAAGGCTGTGGCTGACAGACTGTACCTGAGATAATATGTGTTAATATCTGATTGACTGAGATTTTTATCAGGGAGACTAAAACTTGGGTGATCCACAAACAGTTTACCAAGCATATGAGAGAGGATTTGTGCTTTGCCATGTCTGCAGCTGAAACTGAGTGACTAGTGGTCATTCAGCTGGGCTTATGGATATGTCCCCCAGTGTTTGCTTACGTGTAGCAGGGGGCTATGGTATCCATACATCTACTGCATGTTTACTGTGCACCAGGCCTGTGCTGGACACTTATAATAAATCACCTCACATAATCTCATAGCAACCCTCTGAGGTAGGTACCATTATCAGGCTTGGTATAATCCACATGTGATGCTGAAGCTCTGACATTCCTGCAGGCCCAGTTCCAAGGCTCCGGCATCCTGTGTCTCACTGAGCACTGCTGCCCGATGGCCATCCCCAAGCACTCCCTGAGCCCAGTGCCGTGGGAAGAGGACAGCTTCCTTCAAGTGAAGGTGGAGGAGGAAGAGGAAGCCAGCCTCTCCCAGGGCGGAGAATCCAGCCATGACCACATTGCTCACTCTGAGGCTGCACGCCTGCGCTTCCGGCACTTCCGCTATGAGGAGGCATCTGGTCCACACGAGGCCCTGGCCCACCTCCGAGCGCTGTGCTGTCAGTGGCTGCAGCCCGAGGCGCACTCCAAGGAGCAGATACTGGAGCTGCTGGTGCTGGAGCAGTTCCTGGGTGCGCTGCCCCCAGAGATCCAAGCCTGGGTGGGAGCCCAGAGTCCCAAGAGCGGAGAGGAAGCCGCTGTGCTGGTGGAGGATCTGACTCAGGTGCTGGACAAGAGAGGTAAAGGGGCGCCGTGGGCAGCTTCACGGCACGAGGAGTGACAGTGTGGTTCGGACTGTTTCAGGATGGGATCCAGGAGCCGAGCCCACAGAGGCAAGCTGCAAGCAGAGTGACCTGGGAGAGTCAGAGCCATCAAATGTCACTGAGACCCTCATGGGAGGTGTTTCCCTTGGACCCGCCTTTGTCAAGGCATGTGAACCTGAGGGCAGCTCAGAGAGGTCTGGACTATCAGGGGAGATCTGGACAAAGTCTGTCACCCAACAGATCCACTTCAAGAAAACTTCAGGGCCTTACAAGGATGTCCCCACAGACCAGCGTGGCCGTGAATCTGGTGCCTCGAGGAACAGTTCTAGTGCGTGGCCAAACCTCACCTCCCAAGAGAAGCCTCCTTCAGAAGACAAATTTGATCTGGTGGATGCTTATGGGACAGAGCCTCCATACACCTACTCAGGGAAGAGGTCCTCCAAGTGTCGCGAGTGTAGGAAGATGTTCCAGAGTGCTTCGGCGCTCGAGGCACACCAGAAGACCCATTCTCGGAAGACCCCATATGCCTGCAGCGAGTGTGGGAAAGCCTTCAGCCGGAGCACTCACCTCGCCCAGCACCAGGTTGTCCACACAGGGGCGAAGCCCCATGAGTGTAAGGAATGTGGGAAGGCCTTCAGCCGAGTCACCCACCTGACTCAGCACCAAAGGATTCATACTGGAGAGAAACCCTACAAATGTGGGGAATGTGGTAAAACCTTCAGCCGCAGCACTCACCTCACCCAGCACCAGCGGGTGCACACGGGGGAGCGGCCCTACGAGTGTGACGCGTGTGGGAAAGCCTTCAGCCAGAGCACGCACCTGACTCAACACCAGCGCATCCACACCGGGGAGAAGCCCTACAAGTGTGACGCGTGTGGCCGAGCCTTCAGCGACTGCTCAGCCCTGATCCGACATCTGAGAATCCACTCTGGAGAGAAGCCATATCAGTGTAAGGTTTGTCCGAAGGCCTTTGCACAGAGCTCCTCCCTCATTGAGCACCAGAGGATCCACACGGGAGAGAAGCCTTATAAGTGCAGCGACTGTGGGAAGGCCTTCAGTCGTAGCTCAGCCCTGATGGTTCACTTGCGGATCCACATCACGGTGCTGCAATGACCGGAAGTCGCCCCTGGGGGCGTAGCACAGCGTCTTCTCGGAGGCTCGAGGTCTAAGAGAAACGCTGAGTTCCTGAAGAGCCACAGACAGGGTGGGTGATTGATGAGTTGTCAAAATGATAGGTGCCTGAGGGCAGACTCGGGCTGTCTAGGAACCACTCTGCATTTGAGGAACCCTGATGAGCACAAGGTGATTCAGGCCAGCTGGAGAAGCTTCCAGAAGGGCCCTGCACTGCTACCCTCTATTTCCCACTCAGGGCTGTCCCAGAGAGAAGGCAGCCGAACTGAGGATTTAGACTGGTTCTGAGGGCCAGGGCAAATGAAGGCGCATGTCTCTCAGAACTCAGCGTCCCAAGACGCTCTGGGCGGGCCAACTGTAGCTTGTTCTCATGTGGTTCTTCTTGCCTGCTTTTCTGCTGCTTAGCCCAGAACGGACACCTGCCATGCCCACCTCTGTGCCTTGGCACCTACTATTTCCACTCCAGACTATTTTGTGCCTAACTGCAAGGCTGACTTTTGAGACTGCCTCTTCCACGATGCCTTTTCTACACTCTGCCTCTCTCATGGTTTCCTGTCGTAATCAGTGGTGCTGCTTGACACCTGCCCAGCATGTTCCTGTCTCTCCTTTTCCTTCCACATCCCACCAGTCACCAGCGCTATTGTTTTAACCTAAAGCTTATCTGTAATTCACCTCCTTTTCCACCACTGCTACCTTATGTGAGCCCTCATTGCCTCTTGCCTGGATTATAGCCGGGGTCTCCTTCCTGACCACTTCCTGCCTTTATTCTCTGCCCCTGTATCACTCTCCAGGGGACTCTTGATATTACTTAGATCTGACTGTGTCACTCCAAGGTGGAAAGCTCTCCAACCCATCTTCTACAGCACAGCTTCCTGAACAGGGTATAAGTATGCTGAGATGCAGGCTGCTCTGGGCCCCGAGCAACCTCTCCAGTTATCCTCATATGCATGTATGAATACTGTCATTTTTCTGTGCGTGCAGTGAAAATGGCCTCATCTCATACCATGGCTCCACCTTCCATACACCAGCCACACGGAACTACTGTGGTCCCTGAAGGAGCCATACATTTTCCCACTTATGTGCCTTTGTACCTGTGCCTGGAACCCTCCTCTTCTTTTTCTTTTTCTTTTCTTTTCTTTTTTTTTTTTTGAGATGGAGTCTCGCTCTGTCGCCCAGGCTGGAGTGCAGTGGCGCGATCTCGGCTCACTGCAAGCTCTGCCTCCCGGGTTCATGCCATTCTCCTGCCTCAGCCTCCCAAGTAGCTGGGACTACAGGCGCCTGCCACCACGCCCAGCTAGTTTTTTTTTTTTTTTGTATTTTTAGTAGAGATGGAGTTTCACCATGTTAGCCAGGATGGTCTCGATCTCCTGACCTCGTGATCCACCCGCCTCGGCCTCCCAAAGTGCTGGGATTACAGGCGTGAGCCACCGCACCTGGCCCTCCTTTTTCATCTAAGGTGTTTCAAATGTTGCCCAAAGAAACCTCCCTGCTCTCCGGGAGCAGACTTCAGCTTGCCCTCTCTGCTTCCAGAGCACCTCCTAGATACCTCTCTTACAACTCCTGCCACCTTGTTTTACTTATTTGCTCCTTGTAGAGCTGCCTTTTCCAAGGATACCATAAACTCCTGAGAGCAGGGGCCATGTCTTACTCTCAGTATCTACAACACACAAGACTCAGTAGGCCCTGACTGATGTCTCTTACATGAATGTGACTGGTGCCCCCAGGAGGCAGTCACCGTGCTGTCTCTGCCCCACATTGTCCTTATGTATGTTTACATGGATGTCTCCCCAGCAGCTTGAACCCTGGAGAGCAAGAATAATCTGATTTTCCTGGGGGCCAGCACCCAAATAAGCCTGGCATGCAGTGGCCTCAATAAAATGTGACTGTATTGAGTCATTTTCTAGGGCCCCAGATCCCCTGGTGTCATGGACTTAGTCTTTGCCAGCATTCTGTCCATGTGTTCTCTGGTCTTCTCTCACAATGCTGCATCCCTGTCCCATTTTTAGGGTCCCTGTCTATCACTGGATGCTGCAGCTTCTGTTCATTACTGTTAGTGTATCATTCTTCATGCCTCTGTTTCTGTGATGGTCTCATCATATGTGAACCATTTGACCTGGCGTATTGTGTACTAGTCACCGTCACCATCTCTCCATATGTATCTCCCTGTATTTCGGGCCCATTCCCTCTATGTCAAGAGTAAATAGAGGCACAGAGACTGATGAGAAACGTTCATAACATGAAGGTAAGACTCAGGGAGACAGAGACTTTGTGGAAGTATCTCTGAGGGAGTCCCAGACACAGGCAGAGAGGGCCACATATCGTGTGCCAGAGGCTGAGAGACTGAGAGGGATGACAGGCTTAGGGGAAAACTCAGAGAGGAGAGATGCACATTCCTAGTGAAATTGCACAGGCTTCCAGCATGCTGGAGGGAACAGAAAAGGCATGGGCCTGAATTCAGGCTGCAGAGCCTGACTCCTCCCTGTGGCTACTTTTGGGACCTAAGATAAGTGACTTTCCTGAACCTCCATGACCTCCTCATATGTAAACCAGGGACAGGACCCACCTTGTGTAGTGCCTGACCCAAAGCCTGGCCCTGCACACTGTCTCTGACTCACAGCAATCATCAGCACCTCTCTTTGCCTCCTACTTGCTCAGTCTCTGTCACAAGAACTGGATCTCCATCCCCTTGATGCTCTGAGCATCTTCACCCATTTGGTCGTTGAGACATATCTGTCCATGTCTGTCTAAAAGGGGAGGAGATGAGGGAGAAAAAAGGGAATCTACTCAGAGCCTGTGTGTGCTGCCCAGTCTACCAAATAATTTATATACATCTCAGTCCTCACACAACCATCCCTGTTTTATAGAGGAGGAAGTGGCTTAGAGAATGTAACTGACCAAAGTCACACTGCCAGGAACTGGAAGCACTAGGATTTGACAGCATATCCAAATATGTCAGCAATTTCAATAAACATGACTGTACTCAACAAACCAAGTGTAAAGACAAATTCTAACAGACTGAA